CCTCTCTGCCTACCTGGTTCCTGACCCCAGCTTCTCGACTGCCCCAGGAAGGAGGGCCTGGATCTGCCAGCCCCTCTTTCAGGATCTCCCTCCTCCTGGGCCCACCTCCCAGCCATAAGGAGCCCCCGAAACGGAGGGGTAGACAGAAGCCATGTGGGCAGCCCGAGAGACACATAGGGGTCCCCGGGTTGGCATGGCTGACTGGCTACGGACAGGCCCTTTGGGGCCCCAGCCCCTGGCCAGCCTTTGGAGGAACAGCTGATGGCTCCCGCTCTCCAGGGTGTCCCTTCTGGGCTCTTACCTTATCCTTGGGGTCCCTTTTAGTACCAAGGGCCTTTCTGTCCCCCCTACTCCTCTGCACAGATCCTGGGGCGTTAGTCACAGTGTGACAATGGCCATGATTCCCTGTACGGATGACAGAGAGGTGGCTCACAACCATGCTCCCTCTGTGTTCTCCCAGCCCTGCGGGGGTCAGGATGGGAAAGCTCTGGCTTATTTGGAGGAGGTCTTGTCATGGAACTCATTCTAGGGTGGGAGTACAGATGAAGGCCTGTGGCTTCCACCCAGCCCTGAGCTTCATGTGCATTTTGAGGCGTAAGGGGTGGGCTGGTGGCTGGTGCCCAAGACCCTCCTTCCCACCAGACCTTCCTTCCCAGCCTCTGAGGGAGACCGGCCTGTGGCCGTCACCTGCCTGGTGCCAGGCCTTCCTTCCCAGCCACTGAGGGAGAGTGGCCTGTGGCCATTGCTTGCCTGGTGCCAGGCCATTTTATCAGATCCTCAATCCTGTCAGCCAGGGCTATCCCTACTTTATGGACAAGGAGAGATGGCTCATGAGATGACACCGGCCCGCTCAGAGGCCTAACCAGCGAGCTTTGGGGCCAGGTTGGCCCCTACCGCCCGGACCCCAGCCCGGCTCCTTGACTGAGCCCGGCTGCCTGGTGACTCAGACCCGCAGAGTCTGCTGAGCGGGCGAGGGCCAGGGCGGGGTGCCAGCAGGTATAAGGCAGCCGGCCAGGGCGCCGACAGCCCGACCTCACCAGGAGAACATGCAGCTCGGCACTGGGCTCCTGCTGGCCGCCGTCCTGAGCCTGCAGCTGGGTGAGTCCAGGGGCTGGGGCCACCTCCTGCTCCGTTTGTGTCCTGTCTGTCCCCATGTCCGCAGCTGCAGCCGAAGCCATATGGTGTCACCAGTGCACGGGCTTCGGAGGGTGCTCCCATGGATCCAGATGCCTGAGGGACTCCACCCACTGTGTCACCACTGCCACCCGTAAGTGGGAACAGTGGTGGGCTGGCCACGTCGGAGCTCCATGGTTTCTCTCCTGCCCACTCAGGGGTCCTCAGCAACACCGAGGATTTGCCTCTGGTCACCAAGATGTGCCACATAGGCTGCCCCGATATCCCCAGCCTGGGCCTGGGCCCCTACGTATCCATCGCTTGCTGCCAGACCAGCCTCTGCAACCATGACTGACGGCTGCCCTCCTCCAGGCCCCCGGACGCTCAGCCCCCACAGCCCCCACAGCCTGGCGCCAGGGCTCACAGCTGCCCCTCCCTCGAGACTGGCCAGCCCACCTCTCCCGGCCTCTGCAGCCACCGTCCAGCACCGCTTGTCCTAGGGAAGTCCTGCGTGGAGTCTTGCCTCAATCTGCTGCCGTCCAAGCCTGGGGCCCATCGTGCCTGCCGCCCCTTCAGGTCCCGACCTCCCCACAATAAAATGTGATTGGATCGTGTGGTACAAGCTATGCAGTGAGAGTGGAGTCCTGCCATCCT